GTTATTAATTATAACTTTTATGTTAAATTCTTGTATGCTACAGAAGTAACCAAAATTTACTTGTCAATGGTGGTTTTAATAATGGCCGTCCTGGCTGGGTGTGGTGGCTCACGCCTGTAATCCCAGCACTTTGGAGGCCAAGGCAGGTGGATCACGAGGTCAGGAGTTCAAGACCAGCTTGGCCAAGATGGTGAGACCCCGTCTCTCCTAAAAATACAAAAATTAGCCGGGCGTGGTGGCACAGGCCTGTAATCCCAGCTACTCAGGAGGCTGAGCCAGAGAATCACTTAAACCCAGGAGGCAGAGGTTGCAGTGAGCTGAGATCATGCCACTGCACTCCAGCCTGGGCAACAACAGTGAAACTCCATTTGAAAAAAAGAAAAAAATATACACCCCTGATTTGAAACAAGACTAGGATACACGGTAAAGAATGTTTATTCACTAAAGTTTTGACAGACTGAAGGCCATTATTTCAGATTGGAGATAGGAAACTTAAAAGAACTACATGGACATTGGGTAAAAGAACATGGGTTGAAATTTGCCTGGCAGTAGCCCAAAAGTAAATGGTCTTCGAGGTGCATGTGAAGGAACTGTAGGAGGGAAATGGGATAATTCACATCTCCGCCAATAAATAAATGTAGCCACACTAGCGTGGGGGATTTGAGGTGAGACATCGAAAATACTAAGTCATGGTGAGGGCTGGAAGACAAAAGAATGAATCACTTAATAGGAATGGCTGTGGGGAAGGGCTTGAAGGAATCATCCTCTGACTTCCATGTGAACCGTGAACATTAAACATGGAGAAATGAGGAGCGGCGGCAGATCGGTTTGGGATGCATCTTCAGGGGATGCTGAAACAACAACAGCATTTGGTTTGCTCTACACCCCTGTCACCCCTCGCCCGCAAGCCCAGGGAGTGGTCAGCAGTGGGGCTTTGTGACGTCGAAGCCACCCTAGGGCTGCCATTGGCTGGGACACTGCCTGTATGATCAAACAAAGCTCAAGGGTGTGGCTTTGCCTTGTCACCAGGAGGGTATGCATAGGGAGGGCAAGAGCTCTGGGCCACTGCGAAGATTCAAAAGCTCCAAAAACCTACTGTAGACATCGAAGAACCAATATATACAATGGGCCAACAATCCAGTGTCCGCAGGCTGAAGAGGAGCGTCCCCTGTGAATCCAACGAGGCCAACGAGGCCAATGAGGCCAACAAGACGGTAAGATTGTTAGGTTCTGAAGTGAAGGCGAGGTCCTCCTGGCCTCTCCCTGTTTTCTTAACAGATGCCGGAGACCCCAACTGGGGACTCAGACCCGCAACCTGCTCCTAAAAAAATGAAAACATCTGAGTCCTCGACCATACTAGTGGTTCGCTACAGGAGGAACGTGAAAAGAACATCTCCAGAGGAACTGCTGAATGACCACGCCCGAGAGAACAGAATCAACCCCGACCAAATGGAGGAGGAGGAATTCATAGAAATAACGACTGAAAGACCTAAAAAGTAGCAAGAAGCTACATCCCTCAAACTTCGGCAATGAAAATAAAGTTTGAGAAGCTGATGGCTGTGTATATCTCTGCCTGTTTTCTGATG